ACAATACAAAATTACATAACAATTTTCTAGTTCATATTTTAATACAGAAGGGAGTTTTAAGTTGGAATTTTTTTTTTTTTTTGAGACAGAGTCTCGCTCTGTCGCCCAGGCTGGAGTGCAATGGCACAATCTTGGCTCACTGCAACCTCCACCTCCTAGGTTCAAGTCATTCTCTTGCCTCAGCCTCCCAAGTAGCTGGGATTACAGGCGCCTGCCACCATGCCTGGCTAATTTTTGTATTTTTAATAGAGACGGGGTTTCGCTATGTTGGCCAGGCTGGTCTCAAACTCCTGACCTCAGGTGATCTACCCGCCTCAGCATCCCAAAGTGCTGGGATTACAGGTGTGAGCCACCAAGCCCGGCCCAGAATGTATTTTAAGCTGTTTAAAATGGAAGCATTTTATATATTCTATAAGACCTTCTAAAAAGAACTTGGAATTTGGAGCAGGGATAAGGCACTGTTATTTGGTAACGTGAAGTTTTTTTTCTTCAACTTTTAAGTTCCGGGTTGCATGTGCAGGATGTACAGGTTTGTTATATAGGTAAACGTGTGCCATGGTGGTTTGCTGCACATATCAACCCATCACCTAGGTATTAAGCCCAGCATTCATTAGCTATTCTTCCTGATGCTTTCCCTGTCCCCACAGACAGGCCCCAGTGTGCGTTGTTACCCACCATGCGTCCATGTGTTCTCATCATTCAGCTCCCACTTATAAATGACAACATGTGATGTTTGGTTTTCTGGGTAACATGAAGATGTTGTTGTCATGAAAACAGGTTTGATGACTATAGTGTAATAGTGTAATAAGGGCCTAACCTCAGAGACACTTTCACATTTGGATTTTTCTTTGCTTCCTAGATGTTATCTTTATTCCTGTTGCTTAAAGAACCAGTTTAATGCATATAGAATTTGGGTTCTTTGCCCAGACACCCAGAGGTACATTTGATAGGTACCTGATTCAGAGAAGGTGAAAATTTTAGATTCTCTATCTCTCTCTCTCCCTTTTTTTTTTTTTTTTTTTTGACAGGTAAACAGAAGTAACTATCATTTGGGGTTGTCAAGATATGGGTAGTAGATACCTAATTCCATGAATGCCTTCTCTGTGCAAGTGCTGGAAAGTAACCTCAGACTTCCAGACTCATCACTGAGATTCTTTTTCTTAAGCAAAATAGTGACGCTCTGCAGGATTTCTATAACTGAAGTTCTCTAAAAGATAAATTTATATTGCATTAAGAGGGTAGAGGGTAGTATTTAGAGCTATGCTCTCTTAAAAAGAGTAAAGAAATTTCATGTATATGAAGGAACAGAAAGCATGGGGATAAGTTTTATACACCCTAGAGTGGACTTTTATGATAAAAAGTAATTTACTTGTTAATCAATTTAATTCAGCAATGGGAAAAGATCTTTCTCTTCTTTCTGAAATCTTACACAGTGAAGGGATGAAAATGGTTATACTATTGGTAATCAGAGATGTTCCTATTTTGTTTTGATGTGTAGATTCCGTAGTACCTAGTGTTGTTGGATATTAAGAAAAATTCTAATCCCTGTTCTTGTGGGAATTGCACAAGGAGCAATGTAAACACAGGTAGTGGAGGTAGAGATGTGCTGTCGTCTACTTCTGCTCTAACTTGAGCAGCCACATCTCACTCAGGGTCATCCCATAGGATGTCCAGGCTGTGGTTGGAGAGAAGTGGGGGGATGAAGACGTGGGGTGCAATAATGGGAGGAGGATGGGCTTTGGGACCAGAAGGTTGTGAATTTGAGTTCTGGTCCATCTTCTTGGCAGCTGGGTCGATTAGGGTGGTGAATTAGCTGGCTGAATTACTTCACACATCAGAGCCTCACTTTCCTGGTTTGTAAAATGCAGATTGTGCCCCTCTCCCAGGGCTGCCATGAGGGTTAGGGAGGCCAGGAATTAAAACATGTAAACCATGCATTACACTGCATTTCAACCCCTGCAAGGGTGATGCAGCTAGCTTTACCTGATTTTACTTGGATTGTTTCTTTTTTTTTTTTGAGACGGAGTCTCGCTCTGTCACCCAGGCTGGAGTGCAGTGGTGTGATCTCGGTTCACTGCAAGCTCCACCTTCCGGGTTCACGCCATTCTCCCGCCTCAGCCTCCCAAGTAGCTGGGACTACAGGTGCCCGCCACCATGCCTGGCTAATTTTTTTTTTTTTTTGTATTTTTAGTAGAGACGGAGTTTCACCGTGTTAGCCAGGATAGTCTCGATCTCCTGACCTCATGATCCGCCTGCCTCGGTCTCCCAAGGTGCTGGGATTACAGGCGTGAGCCACCGCGCCCGGCCTGGATTGTTTCTTTAGTGAAGAAAAGACTGGGGAGAAGGGCACTTCTTAAAGCAATGTCAACAGCCTCTCATATAGTTAATACATCTCTATGTGGCCCTTCCCAGAGTGTCCTTCTGTGAGGAGATCCATTACAAATACAAAAAATTCATGTGGCCAGATAAGTTCTATGACCAGATAAGTCTGGCAAAAGCTGTTTATTATACCTGCCTCTTAAAGATTCACAAGGCTGAAAAGTCCTGAAGGAATGTAACTTTCTCTAACCCAGAATTTCACAAACTTATATGAAAACAAAATCTTTATTTAGTATGATAACCTATTGGCATCAATTCATATATTATTTCAGTAAATGTTGGAGACTTTCTGTGTGCCACAGACACCTTCACAGGCTGCTTCAGCGAGGACTGGGGGAGGGAGAGAGAGATGAGTAAAAAGATTGAAATGATGATTCCAGATCATGAGGGATACGTTGAATATAATAAATCAGTGTGGGTATTCTGGGTGAGAAGTGAGAGCTATTTCAGATCAGATGGTCATAAAAGGCCTCTTGAAGAGGTGATATTTGAGCTGGAATCTGAATAATTCAAGTTAACTGGCCTTGCAAAAATCTTGGAGGGTAGAACCTTCTAGGCAGAGATAAAAGCAAAGGAATTAGTGTTCTTGAGAGCACACTTTGAGGAAAGCTGTTGCAATAAGAGCAAAGAGCATGTATAAGAAGTATTTCAATCAAATTTTTATATACAAAATATGTAGTAAATCTTTTTCGAGCATTATGTGCTAGATACTATGTGCCACAGACACAGAGATGACAGTTACATTTAAAGAGTAGAGTAGTTCGGAGAAGAAAGACTCAACATCTAGGGGATTGAGTGATAAGTTGCATGGTGGAGGTAGCATGTTGTAGTGGCTGAGGTTAGAGCCAGACTGCCCAAGTTCAGGTCCTAGATCCGCCACTTACTTGATAACCTTGGGCAAGCTACTGACATCTGCATGCGAACACTGGGGACATTCCTAGTGCCTCTCAGTGGATTGTTAGTATATGCAAAGTTGTTAGGACAGTGCCTGGAACATAAGGACCACATGCTAAAATTGAAGATGATGATGTTAGAGATATTCCCGTCATAACCATCATCGTTACAGTTGTCATCACTGTAATCTTTTAGTGCCATGGTCCAGCTCAGATGCCTGAGTCTTCATGCCCTCCTAATGGGCCCCAGGTTTGCCCATCAGAGTCTTACACATGATCACCCACACCATGTAGGCACTATTCTTACCCAGCAAAGAGATTAAAACTTGCTTCATCTGTTTTCTACCCAATTTAACTTTGTTAACCACCCTCTTAAAAAGAAGTTTCTTGAGGATTTATCTCTGGTTGTCTTCCAGTTTGGGCGGCGGGTGGTGGGTGGTGATAGTTGGTAATAGGGTTGAGGTAGGATGGAATAAATCAGAATCTGCAATGAACCACTTGCTGGATAATTAGGGTAGATGAGAACCACAGGACTGTAATAAAAATGGATTATCATAACGATGACCCTACGGTGCTAAATGATGCACCATGTTCCTTTTGAATCAACAAAAGTTAAAGTCTTCCTGGAATAGTTTTAGTACATTATTGATCTCTAATTCTTAGAAAATTGGCAATCCATGTATAGAATAAGAAAGTCTCTATTGCTGCAAATATTCATAACCTGAAGAACCCATTCCCTAACCATTTTAGATAAATAAGATTTTTATAAAATTAAAGCAATTATTAAAATTCTATTTGTGCATGGAAGAAGCCATTTAGCTAACCAATTATATATCTAACTTCTGTAACAGCACTTCGGAATTAATCTAATTGCATCCTATTGAAAGTCAGTCACCTTTTGCAACATGACAATTTTATGCCAAGAGAATGAAAATGTCAGGTATTTCCATTACAGAGAGTCACATTTTCCCTTGATTGTTTCAGGCAGAAAGAAAGCGACTCAGATTAATCTGTTTAGAACTATTTTCAGTTATCTGTATATGTCATACATGCTGTCATGTTCTAAGACCACTTTGTTCTTGGATACTGCTTTCCAAAATCTATGGGATTCTACTCTTAAAAAAAAAAAAGAATATCTCGCTTTACATATCATTTTATTCTGGGGAAGCCTAATTAGCACATTAATATCAGAGAGCTGACAACCTCCTACATGTTATTTTAGGATTCCATGTGCAAGACCATATTATTCTAGTTATTTGAATGGCACGTATTCTCCACAGCTTGCTAACAGTAGTTTTGTCTTTTAAAATTTATGTGTTTCCAGTGTTTAGGGTCTGCTAAGGAGTGGGAGGTGAATGTGTCATCATAAAGAATGTTGCAGCAAATATATTTTGCAGGATACAGCCATTTCCATTTTTTGTAGTACAAAGATCCTATCATCCTGAAATCTTACATTGTAGATTGTGTTATGTGCTGCTTTTTATTTCAGTGAGATGAAAGTAATATTCTGAATGAGAAAAGAATTAGAGTAGCATTTCTCAAATGCCAGTTTTGAACCTAAGTTTAAAATAGAGAGATTTATCACTGAAAAGATTAAGAGAAAAGAAAGAACATTTATGGAATAGGGATTACACTAGGTATTTTCATAGAGGTATTTAATTCTTGCAGTCAACCTTCAAGATCTGTGAGATTTATCCATCACAAATAAATGTGTTCAGATTAAGTATGTGGCCTAGCAATTTTGTAAATTACTGTTTTTTACTTTGCATTTAACATTTATGTAATTCCAAGCCAATATTTTGAACCTACTTTTAACAGTTACATAAGACCTTTTAGAATGAATTTTGTATTTATCTTTTTTCTCCTGATTTTCTGGCCTTCATTTTTCTGCCAAATATTTTAAAAAATAGTGTTTTACTGTATGTTTTTAGATAAGCCACCTCATGCCATTCTTGATATAAGTTGTGGTTATTAAATTAATTTAATAAATTAACTAATTATAAACTTGGCCAAAGTCACACAGGTAAGAAATGGTAGGTCCAAATATATAAACCTAAATATGATAAATTTCCAAGTACTTGCTGTTCTCTTTGCACCTTGCTGCCTTATGGAATCAAGGTAAAAATAAAGAAAAAAATGTAAGTGCTTTGAAAGGGTTCACAGCTATTTGTATAACTAGAATATAATCTATTTTGAGCAAAGAGAATTGGGTTATATATCTTATTTCTAGATTGGGCCAAACCAGTAAGTCATTTTCGGTTTACAGGATTCAAATCAACATTGTATTAACATTAATGAAAATGCCAACTCCCATTCAGAGCAGATGAGCAACAGGTGATATCAGAGAGGACCTCTTAGAAAAAGCACCTTTTTTTTCTAGTAACTGCTGATTGTGTCCTACAACCTTCTGTGTTAATTAGCTTGAAGTGCCTCAATAATGCATCGGCCAGGTTGCCCAGAACCCTGCAAACATCTTTTCATCATCCCTCATGTTGTGGGCTTTCCTTAATAGGAAGGCAGATAACTTCAGATCTTTATGTCTCTTAGATTTTATAGTTTTGAAAAAGTGACAAGTCTTTTTGTCAATAGATGCCTGGGTCTTCTTATACTTCTGAAGAGAGGAAAATCAATCCAAAAGAAAACACAATAGATTCTAATTTTATGGACTGTTCATTAGGAAGTCTGGTTTTGCTTAAGACAACTGTGCTGGTCTAGAAGTTCATAGTATTTATTGATTTTTCTTCTTTCTGATGATCATTATTGCTATTTTGTAGCAATATTGATATTGTATAATATAAATTCTTTTTATTTTGCTAAAGGGAAGTGCTTCTGTATTCTTGAAAACTGAGAATCAAACAGTATTTAAAGTACTTTTTCTGGTTTATCCCCAGTGTCTGTCATAGGGCATAGCTCTAAAGAAGTTCACTCAGATATCAAGGGTGAATGAAAATTCTCTGAAAGAGAAGTACAAATTATTGTGGGTCCAACTCTTTACCATACATTATAGAAGGCAGAGAAACCATGACCACCTAAACTTGTAGGACACTGTGGGGAGAAGAGCCTATGAAGTTGATTCCTAATGTAGGTCTGCAGTGGCCATGGAGCTGAGAAATCACCGAAATGGGGAGGAGGAGGAGGGATCTGTCTGCCTAACTTCAGTAATATTATTGCCTTTTCTTAGATAACCCTCTTCACTCTTTTCTGTCTCCTCAATCCTTATCTAGCTGTCAAAGTCTCGTTCAAATCCTGCCTCCTCCAGGAAATCTTATCTGCTCACTACAACTCAAACTGATTTGTTGACCTGGCCATTTACAGCATTTGTTTGACCATACCACCTGGCCCTTAAGGCTGCCTGGCGTTTTCTAATAAAAGCTATCATTTTTCTGAATACAGACTATTTGCTTGCTTTTATTTCTTAGCAGCTCCATGAGATACATACTATCATTGTCCCAAATTTATATTGTCTGTCTCTCCCTTCACATCTATTAATATTTGCTTTATGTATTTAGGTGTGCTAATGTTAAGTGCATATATATTTATAATTATTCTCTTGATGAACTGTATCCTATACTACTATATAATGACCTTCTTTATCTCATTTTACAGTACTTAAAGTATATTTTATCTGATACAAATATAGCTACCCTGAAAGTATAGCTCTCTTTTGATTTCAATTTTCATGGATTTTTTTTTTTTTCATTTCTTTACTTTCCGTCTATGTGTCCTTACAGGTGAAGCGAATCTGTTATGGACAGCAATAGTTAGGTCTTGTTTTTTTTTTGAGACGGAGTCTCGCTCTGTCACCCAAGCTGGAGTGCAGTGGCGCAATCTAGGCTCTGCAAGCTCCGCCTCCTGGGTTGACACCATTCTCCCACCTCAGCCTCCTAAGTAGCTGGGACTACAGGCGCCCGCCACCACGCCCAGCTAATTTTTTGTGTTTTTAGTAGAGACGGAGTTTCACCGTTAGCCAGAATGGTCTCGATCTCCTGACTTTGTGATCCTCCCGCCTCGGCCTCCCAAAGTGCCGGGATTACAGGCGTGAGCCACCGTGCCCAGCCAGGTCTTGTTTTTTTATCCATTCAACCACTGTGTATTTTTTGAGTGGAGAATTTAATCCATTTACATTCAAAGTAATTATTGACAGGTAAGGACTTATTATTGCCATTATGTTCACTACTTCCTGGTTGCTTTATAAATCCTTCATTCTGCTCTTCTCTCTTGCTATCTTTTTTATGATTAGGTGATTTTCTCTGCTGCTATGCCTTGATTCCTTATGATTTAAATTTTGAGTATCCTCCTTAGGTTTTCTTTGTGGTTACCGTTAGGTTTATATACAACATCATCTAGTTATAACAGGCTATTTTAAGTTGATAACAACTCAGATTGCATTAAAAAACTACACTTTTGCTCTACTTCCTCCCACATTTTACGCTTTTGATGCCACAATTTATATTTTTATATTGTGTATCAACAAATTACATTGTAGCTATTATTTAAATAATTTATATTTTAACCTTCATACTAAAGTATAAGTGATGTATACACCACTATCACAGTATTATTCTGAATTTGACTGTGTACTTTTACCAGTAAGTTTTATGCTTTCATATGTTTTCATATTACTAATTAGCATCCTTTTCTTTCAGCTTGAAGAACTCCCTTTACTATTTCTTATAAGACAAGACTAGTGGTGATTAACTCCCTCAGCTTTTGTTTGTCTGGGCAAGTCTTTTATCTCTCCTTAATTCTGAAGCACAGCTTAGCCAGGTACAGTATTCTTGGTTGGTGATTTTTTTCTCCCTAAAGGAAACCATCCTTTTGTCCCTACCAGAATCTATTGTTCCATCAGACTCTGTTGTTACATCTACATTGATTAGCTGGCCTTCTTCTGTAAAGGTGAGCATTTCTTTATCAACTGTGGGTCGACTACAGTTTCTTCTAAAAAGTTAGGGTAATTTGTAATCCTTCCCCTTTACCACGTTTCGAGTAGATCTCACCATATCGAATTTTTCCCATTATTTTTTCAGGGCTACTTTTCTTTCTGACACAACTAAATTTGCTCACCTTCCAATTTCCTGCCTCAGACCCCAAATCAACCATTTCTTCAAGGAACCTCAGTTCTTTTTAGTGAAGGATGGTATGTATAAATCAAGCTCTAAGTGTTAGGCAAACAACATGCTTCCTTTTTCATTTATTTGTAGATACCAGGATAAATGTGCTGCTTACCTTCATTATACCAGGTAAAAGAAGGGAACCTTTTCAATAGAAAACATATCTGTTACCTTGAACTTTTTTTTTTTTTAGAGACAGCGTCTTGCTCTGTTGCCCGGGCTGGAGGGCAGTGGCACGACCATAGTTCACTGCAGCCTCGAACTCCTGGCCTCAAGCAATCCTCCCACCTCAGCCTTCCAAGTAACTGGGACTACAGACACACACCACCATGCCCTGCTGATTTAAAAAAAATTTTTGTAAAGATGGGGGTCTCTCTATGCTGCCGAGGCATGTCTCAAACTCCTACCCTCAAGAGATCCTCCTGCCTCAGCCTCCCAGAGTGCTGGGATTACAGGTGTGAGCTTGTAACATTCCTTTTCTTTGTGTTACTCATTGTATATCCCCTCCCTTTTGTATAGGAAGACAGAGATGTCAATGACCCCATGCCCAACCGAGGCGGCAATGGACTAGCTCCTGGGGAGGACAGATTCAAACCTGTGGTACCATGGCCTCATGTTGAAGGAGTAGAAGTGGACTTAGAGTCTATTAGAAGAATAAACAAGGCCAAAAATGAACAAGAGCACCATGCTGGAGGAGATTCCCAGAAAGATATCATGCAGAGGCAGTATCTCACATTTAAGCCTCAGACATTCACCTACCATGATCCTGTGCTTCGCCCAGGGATCCTCGGTAACTTTGAACCCAAAGAACCTGAGCCTCCTGGAGTGGTTGGTGGCCCTGGAGAGAAAGCCAAGCCATTGGTTTTGGGACCAGAATTCAAACAAGCAATTCAAGCCAGCATTAAAGAGTTTGGATTTAACATGGTGGCAAGTGACATGATCTCACTGGACCGCAGCGTCAATGACTTACGCCAAGAAGAGTAAGCACACATCCTCTTCTTTCTAAAAATGGTAAATAAATATGATGAAATTTTCTCTTTACAGATGCAAGTATTGGCATTATGATGAAAACTTGCTCACTTCGAGCGTTGTCATTGTCTTCCATAATGAAGGATGGTCAACCCTCATGAGAACAGTCCACAGTGTAATTAAAAGGACTCCAAGGAAATATTTAGCAGAAATTGTGTTAATTGACGATTTCAGTAATAAAGGTAATGGCTGTGAAACTCACATTTTGTCTATAAATTTATAATATCGATTGATTTTTCTTAACAGAACACTTAAAAGAAAAACTGGATGAATATATTAAGCTGTGGAATGGCCTAGTGAAGGTATTTCGAAATGAAAGAAGGGAAGGTTTAATTCAAGCACGAAGTATTGGTGCTCAGAAGGCTAAACTTGGACAGGTAGGAAGCATTTGATATCTACAATGTCAACAGAGTATTCTTTCACCTGCCTCTTTTTTTTAAGGTTTTGATATACCTTGATGCCCACTGTGAGGTGGCAGTTAACTGGTATGCACCACTTGTAGCTCCCATATCTAAGGACAGGTAACATTACCTTGCTTTTTTTCTTTCCTGGTAAATGCTTTTTCATTTTCTGTAAATGTTTCAGAACTACATGTACTGTGCCTCTAATAGATTACATAGATGGGAATGATTATTCCATTGAACCACAGCAAGGTGGGGATGAAGATGGTTTTGCCAGAGGGGCCTGGGACTGGAGTTTACTATGGAAACGTATTCCTCTAAGCCACAAGGAAAAGGCCAAAAGAAAACATAAAACTGAACCTTATCGGTAAAGACTATTACTTTATTTTCTTATGTTGAGTAATGGTTATTGCAGTGTTTCTTTTTCTTAGGTCCCCAGCCATGGCTGGGGGATTATTTGCCATTGAACGAGAGTTCTTCTTTGAATTGGGTCTCTATGATCCAGGTCTCCAGATTTGGGGTGGTGAAAACTTTGAGATCTCATACAAGGTAACATTTTATTTCAACAGATGGAATTCTCCAACAACTTTCACAACGTGTTTTTCCTTCATAGATATGGCAGTGTGGTGGCAAATTATTATTTGTTCCTTGTTCTCGTGTTGGACATATCTACCGTCTTGAGGGCTGGCAAGGAAATCCTCCGCCCATTTATGTTGGGTCTTCTCCAACTCTGAAGGTGAGTTTTTTGGATAAAAGGGGAGGACAGGGACGATATATATATATATATTTTTTTTTTACAGAATTATGTTAGAGTTGTGGAGGTTTGGTGGGATGAATATAAAGACTACTTCTATGCTAGTCGTCCTGAATCGCAGGCATTACCATATGGGGATATATCGGAGCTGAAAAAATTTCGAGAAGATCACAACTGCAAAAGTTTTAAGTGGTTCATGGAAGAAATAGCTTATGATATCACCTCACACTACCCTTTGCCACCCAAAAATGTTGACTGGGGAGAAGTAAGTAGTCACATCTCAAAATGTATGTGTTTCCTGCTTTTTGCGTCTTTATTCATTTTTTTAGATCAGAGGCTTCGAAACTGCTTACTGCATTGATAGCATGGGAAAAACAAATGGAGGCTTTGTTGAACTAGGACCCTGCCACAGGATGGGAGGGAATCAGGTAAACCACCTTACTTTTGTGTTTAAGTTGTTCTGTTACTTAATTCTCTCTTTTCCTTTTACAGCTTTTCAGAATCAATGAAGCAAATCAACTCATGCAGTATGACCAGTGTTTGACAAAGGGAGCTGATGGATCAAAAGTTATGATTACACACTGTAATCTAAATGAATTTAAGGAATGGCAGTACTTCAAGGTATTCTGCATTTTAACTTCTGAAATATTATAATTTGAAACTTTTTTCTTACTGTGTTTTCCAGAACCTGCACAGATTTACTCATATTCCTTCAGGAAAGTGTTTAGATCGCTCAGAGGTCCTGCATCAAGTATTCATCTCCAATTGTGACTCCAGTAAAACGACTCAAAAATGGGAAATGAATAACATCCATAGTGTTTAGAGAGAAAAAAATAAACCAATAACCTACCTACTGACAAGTAAATTTATACAGGACTGAAAACCGCCTGAAACCTGCTGCAACTATTGTTATTAACTCTGTATAGCTCCAAACCTGGAACCTCCTGATCAGTTTGAAGGACATTGATAAACTGTGATTTTACAATAACATTATCATCTGCAGTTACTGTTTACAAGACTGCTTTTACCTTAAACTTTGTAGATGTTTACATCTTTTTGTTGTGTTTTAAGATGATGTTGGTAATTTGTGCCTTTAGCTCTGTTTTATTAGACAGAGTTAAAGCATGTTGTCTTCTTTGGGATTACACTCAGGGGTCTGAAAGGCAGTTTGATTTTTATTTTTAACACACTTGAAAAAAGGTTGGAGTAGCCAGACTTTCATATATAACTTGGTGATTATCAACCTGTTGTGTCTTTATTTAATTTTACATCTTTTTGAAGCACTGCCACAGGTTATTAGCCAAGGTGGCCTTCCTTCACAGTCATGCTGCTTTTTTGAAAGGTGAATTTCAACACATTTAGTGCCTCTTTCATTTCTCAGTATATATTTCAAGAGCTTGTGATGAAATCTATAGGATGGTAATGATGGACTTGTCACCTGTATGGGGAATACTTTTACTACTCAGAAATGAATTTATGTGCTGCCATTTGCTATAAAGTTGAACTTTGTATGGCTTGAAAAAGAAATGACAATATGGAACATCCCAAGGCTGTCCCATAGGGTTGGAAGTTGTGTAGCATTCACTCCCTTACCTACTGGCATTCCCAGTGCCCTCTGTCCATACCTACTTCTAGGATTGCAAAGGAGTCTTCCAACTAGAGAAAAATTGTCCACTGACATTTGGGATTTACTTTTCTCCAATACCTGCCAATACAGAAAACTATTATCAGTTGTTATTGTTATCCCTTGAAAGCGAGGGTGACAAAAACAACAAAACACCGTTATAAACACATCAAAGGTTCATTCTGACTGAGGTAAGACTTTCCAAGCCCTTGTTAGATTAGGCCTTATAAAACTTGTGTGCATTATAACCTAAGCTGTGCAACCTGTGAAGCCAAGAGTGAACTGATGTTTCATTTATATTTTCATCCAAATGACATTATCTGCACGTTTTTAAAATTTAAAAACAAAGGACTATTTAAAAATACAGTTTATTAACAAACGTGAACTACTTTCTGTTACATTAGGTGTTCCCTAGTGTTTCTTAATTTCTTTTTAGAAAGTGTATTTTTATTAGTATTTTTCCGGTGAACAGAAGATTTGTTTGGATTTAAACATTTACTAAGACAGTACCTATTAGGAAAACCAAATATTGCAAATGGTCAATTCGATTTTAATTTCTCAAAAGATACTCTGTTATCCAGAAGATTAAAATGCCTACATTGAGTGCTTAAAAAAAAAAAAACAACTGTGATGATGTGAGCAGAATGGCAAGTAAGTTAAGCATTTTTGATCCTGTAATCATGGTATCATTACAATGAAAGGAATTCACAAACTACTGCCAGAGGAAGTTTGTTTTTTAATTTAAGAGGGAAATATAACCTATAAATTTGTTTCTTCCAAGCTTAGCTCTTAAATTTGGAGACTCAAAGTTAAACATCCTCAACAGAGTTTTATTTATAATTTTGAATTGTCAATTTGTATTTTGCTACTGATCTGTGATCAACCATTTTAACTTTCATCTCTAGGGATGTTTAACATTTATAATTGCAAAATAAACCAACTATAAAAAAAGAAACTAAGAGAGAATTGGTACTTTAATTACTTGTGTGTTTGCAAATAGGCTCCATTTTCCATGTTGAGTAGATTATAACCTTATTAACTATGCATAGGCCTAAGAAAGGTGGCAATGAACTGTGCATGTAAATTTTAAATGGGTACTTTGTGCAATTCGTTAAAAGAAGATACTCTATGAATATGATTCTATATATTGAAATCAGAAAACCTACCAAACAAAAACATCAGAAGCTGCTGCCATAATGACTATTTTCTACTGTAGGCTGCTTTGGAAATAATTCCCATATCCTTGCTTTGTAAGTTGGTAATATCACTATGCATTTCTACACATTTTATAAATTTGATTTATGCAGATTTTGATACACTGTATGTTTCTGTAGAAATTGTATAAATATTCAAAATTTTATTAGGATAAATTTGAGAAACTTACGTATATCTTAATTCTGGGTTGCTTGTTTTTTAGGTGACAAAAATAAAATATTGTATTTTAATTCATGGGTTTTTTTGGTGCTTGTAATCATTTCAAA